GACGAGTGATAAGCCTCTTTATTTGTCCAGTGCTTGGATACACGAATCGATGCAATGAAAGAGACCTCGCCTGTGAAGAGCTAAGAAATGAGTGTGGGCAGAATCATGAGAAGAAAATAAAGAGATTGCTGAGCAACTCTTCTGACAGTTCTTGTGCTTTTTGAATGTTTCACTCACTACTTATAAAATAACCTATTATGTCAGAGCCTGGCGAGAAGGGATCCTCTCCAACTCTTTGACTAATAATTCCCTAAAACAGGAGGTGGCCTGCAGAAGAACTAAAACCAGAAAAGTTAGGTGGTTGCCTCTGAGGAATGGGATAGAGTTGGAGGGGTGGAGCAGCCCCTTTACTGTCAACCCTTCTGAGCTCTGCTGGATGGTGAGGGAAATTATCTATGTATATTTATGTGGTCCTCTCCCCACTCTGCCCTGGCCTGGCTCAGCTCTAGGTCTCACTCAGCGGGCGTCTGCGGGTGTGCCGGGCCTCAGAGGCTGTCTCCTTAGGAAACAGGCCACCAAGAAGCCCAAGGACATGCTGAGGTCCCACAGCTGGAGGGGCACAGCCGGGACACCTGAGGTCCTCCAGCTGTTGGTCTTTCCCTGGGGTCTCCACCCCAATCTATCCAGCCTCCCAACTCCCCAGCCTGTGGCTTTTTGCCACATTCCACCTGAAAAGACCGCTTGGCTTCTGGGGTCTGGGATCCCTGCTGGCCATGCCTCCTTGAGAGGAGGAGCAGGGGAGAAGCCCGGAGTCTCCTGGCCTGGAGGAGGGGAGCAGTGTGTCAGGACACCCCGGATGGGACCTGTGACAGCAATGACACCTGCCAGCCTGATGCCGCTTGACTCCCTGCCAGGTACTTCCTAAGCAGGAGCACGCTGACTCCTCATGTGCTCTATTACCCACCACCAGATGAGGCAGCAAGTTAACTTTGGCAGTCAGGAGTGGAGACCTTTGGGCTCCAAGCTCAAGGTCCACCCCAAGACACACAGCCCATTAAATCCTTGTTGTAGAGATTAGGGCCCACAACGATGTGAAGGTTATAAGCTGCACTGCATGGTTGCTGCTGGATGTGTTGTGTTCCTGGCTTCCCTCTGGATGCTGACAGAAACAAGGGTGAGAGAAAAGGACAGTAGGAGAGGAGGGAACCCAACCTACTCCGACCCTGGACTCTGCCCAGGAATTTCTGCTGAAGTGACAAGGCAAGCCAGAGCCAAAGCAGGTTGGACCCAGCTTGTCCCCACAGAGACGTGTGCTTCCCTCTCTCTCTGAGAGCGACCTGTTAACCGCAAATACGTGAGTAGAAACAGGGCCCCGCTTCTGTGTGCCAGCGTTGGGCGCTCCCTGATTTGTCTTTCAGCTGGAAGGTCTGGGACATGGAGAACGACCCCTCGAGACGAAGAGAGTCCATCTCTCTCACACCTGTGGCCAAGGGTCTGGAGAACATGGGGGCTGATTTCTTGGAAAGCCTGGTCTGTACCCTTCCCCATCAGTCATCCTGACCAGGCCGACCTGACGGCTCCCTGCGGGCTGTAGGAGGAAGGCCAGCTCCCTAGGAGTGACTTGAGCCCCGCAGAGATCAGGAGCAGCTGGAGCGAGGCGGCGCCGAAGCCCTTCTCCAGATGGTAGGTGATCTCTGGAGAGACAAGGGCGGGCCGCACTCATGGACCCTGCTGGTCTTGTTCCCAGGAGGAACCTGCAGCCAGCCCTGAGAGCCAGAAGCTTCTGCAGGGAGCACATGCAGCTGTTTCGATGGATCGGCACAGGCCTGCTCTGCACTGGTGAGCCTGGGGCCCAGCACTACCCAGGACACGCTGTTGACCCCTCCTCTGTCTCATCCCCCAGGGCTCTCTGCCTTCCTGCTGGTGGCCTGCCTCCTGGATTTCCAGAGGGCCCTGGCTCTGTTTGTCCTCACCTGTGTGGTCCTCACCTTCCTGGGCCACCGCCTGCTGAAACGGCTTCTGGGGCCAAAGCTGAGGAGGTTTCTCAAGCCTCAGGGCCATCCCCGCCTGCTGCTCTGGTTTAAGAGGTGAGTGAGCTCACAGCCCCGAGGCAGGGCAGGAGGGTAATGGCTTTCTGTCTCTTGCCTGCAGGGGTCTAGCTCTTGCTGCTTTCCTGGGCCTGGTCCTGTGGCTGTCTCTGGACACCTCCCAGCGGCCTGAGCAACTGGTGTCCTTCGCAGGAATCTGCGTGTTCGTCGCTCTCCTCTTTGCCTGCTCAAAGCATCATTGCGCAGTGAGTGCTAGTTGTGGGGCCCAGGGCTGGAATGAACTCAGCTTTCTGTTGGGTGGGGTGGTAGGTGTCCTGGAGGGCCGTGTCTTGGGGACTTGGACTGCAGTTTGTACTTGGACTCCTCGTCATCAGAACAGAACCAGGATTCATTGCGTTCGAGTGGCTGGGCGAGCAGATCCGGGTAGGTATGTGGGGTCTGGCTGCCCAGAGCATCTGTTTTTGTTTGTTTTGCTTTTTTCTTTCAGATCTTCCTGAGCTACACGAAGGCTGGCTCCAGCTTCGTGTTTGGGGAGGCGCTGGTCAAGGATGTCTTTGCCTTTCAGGTCAGCTTGACTCAGGGTCCCAGAGGCCTTTAAACCTGCGGTCCTATGATCTCCTTCCCGGCAGGTTCTGCCCATCATTGTCTTTTTCAGCTGTGTCATATCCGTTCTCTACCACGTGGGCCTCATGCAGTGGGTGATCCTGAAGGTAAGTTCCCAGTGCCCATGGCCAGGGCTCTCCAGCCCACAAAGAACATTCTGCTTCCTTCTAGATTGCCTGGCTGATGCAAGTCACCATGGGCACCACAGCCACTGAGACCCTGAGTGTGGCTGGAAACATCTTTGTGAGCCAGGTGGGTATGGAAGCCTCCTACCCTCATGCTCACCCTGCTTGTCTGACATCTTTCCTGTTTGCAGACCGAGGCTCCATTACTGATCCGGCCCTACTTGGCAGACATGACACTCTCTGAAGTCCACGTTGTCATGACCGGAGGTTACGCCACCATTGCTGGCAGCCTGCTGGGTGCCTACATCTCCTTTGGGGTAGGTAGAGCCCTCCTTCTGCTTGGCTATGTTCCACCTAGAACCTGCACTCTCACTCTTGCAGATCGATGCCACCTCGTTGATTGCAGCCTCTGTGATGGCTGCCCCTTGTGCCTTGGCCCTCTCCAAGCTGGTCTACCCGGAGGTGGAGGAGTCCAAGTTTAGGAGGGAGGAAGGAGTGAAACTGACCTATGGGTGAGCACAGCAGGAGGTCCTGCAGACAGGGTCCAGTAATGATCATTCTTGATCCCAACAACAGAGATGCTCAGAACCTCATAGAAGCAGCCAGCACTGGGGCCGCCATCTCCGTGAAGGTGGTCGCCAACATCGCTGCCAACCTGATTGCGTTCCTGGCTGTGCTGGACTTTATCAATGCTGCCCTCTCCTGGCTGGGAGACATGGTGGACATCCAAGGGCTCAGCTTCCAGGTGCGTTTCTGGCCACCACACTCAGTCTGTAGCCTCGGTGCCAGCCATACCGTTGTGCCCTCAGCTCATCTGCTCCTACATCCTGCGGCCTGTAGCCTTCTTGATGGGTGTGGCGTGGGAGGACTGCCCAGTGGTAGCTGAGCTGCTGGGGATCAAGCTGTTTCTGAACGAGTTTGTGGCCTATCAAGACCTCTCCAAGTACAAGCAACGCCGCCTGGCAGGGGCCGAGGAGTGGGTCGGCGACAGGAAGCAGTGGATCTCCGTGAGTGTCCCAGTCCCTTCCCTGCAGCAGGGAGCCCCTCCTCATGCATCTTCTGTATTTTCAGGTCAGAGCTGAAGTCCTCACGACGTTTGCCCTCTGTGGATTTGCCAATTTCAGCTCCATTGGGATCATGCTGGGAGGCTTGAGTGAGTCTAATCAGGGCCTCACCAGTGTCTAGCCCAGGCCCTGAGCACTTCTGTCCCCTTGCAGCCTCCATGGTCCCCCAACGGAAGAGCGACTTCTCCCAGATAGTGCTCCGGGCGCTCTTCACGGGAGCCTGTGTGTCCCTGGTGAACGCCTGTATGGCAGGTGAGTGCAGGCCTGGCAGGCTCAGAAGGTGGGCCCTGCCCCACCCACCACTTTCCCTCTACAGGGATCCTCTACATGCCCAGGGGGGCTGAAGTTGACTGCATGTCCCTCTTGAACACGACCCTCAGCAGCAGTAGCTTTGAGATTTACCAGTGCTGCCGTGAGGCCTTCCAGAGGTGAGGGCCTGGGCTGTGGGACCTGCAGGGCAAGCTCCCACTGCGATCTTTGCTTTCTTTTTAGCGTCAATCCAGAGTTCAGCCCAGAGGCCCTGGACAACTGCTGTCGGTTTTACAACCACACGATCTGTGCACAGTGAGGACAGAACATGCTTGTGCTTCTGCGCTTCTGAGGGCTGTTCTCCCCCGGGAACCATCTGTCCCCACCTTCCCTTTCCCAGAGCCCTCTTCAGGGAAGCCACAGGACTTAGACCCAGCTCAATCCCACAATTGGGAAGGGTTCATGGAGTGAGTGTGCAGAGAGTGAGTGAGGACATAAGGAAGGACATGTCCCACTCCATCCCCCTTCCTGCTCCCCCATTTCCTAACTCCCCCAGTGTGAATTCTCAGGGTCACTTCTGCCTCCTCCCGTTTCCCCTCCACATCCAAACAGCACCCTGGTCCTCTCTATCCCCCCTCTCCTGGGGTCCCTCACATGCCCCTTCCCTTCTGTTGTGGGCTGCACACCAAAGCCTCCTCCCCTCCCCACTTCCTAGGCACTAGGATCTCTCTGTGGCTTCCCCTGCTGGGTGGTGTCACCTCTTTCTCTGCTTTCAGAGAAACCCTTCCCGCCTTTCCTCAGAGTGCTTCCCAAACTGAGGTCCCATGGCACACTGTCCTGGGAGGCGTTCAGAGGGTTCCATGATGGACTAGGTTTGGAACCACTGGGTTAAATAAACTTAGAGAGGGCTGTTTAGACTTTTGTTTGTTTATTTTTTTGTTTTTTTAAC